AGCCTGGCAAAAAGTACACAAGTCATGTTAAAGGTATTACAGTGAAAAACAAGTTTTATTCCCCAAAGGTTTATTTTACTGAGTGTATTTTACTGAATCTGTAGAATTTTATGTAAAACCTACCTAAATCTTGACTGTCATTTTTAGACCAAAGTTAGGAAAAATAATTAAAGCTGTACTTGGCTTACTTTTAGGAATTAGTAAGTAACTCAAAATTTTACCGTGATAGCTTGCATTATATTTAAGACACAATTAAATGCCATAGTTCTTTATACACAACGATAAGTCCAGCTGACTGAGGGTCAAGCGTAGTTGCTTAGGTTAATGTTAGCATTTTTGATTCACTATTTAAACAAGTTAACATCTTTTCTCTCTGAGCATGCTTTTCTTGGTCACCAAATTCAAACTACTTCCAGTAGCTTCCTTAGCTCCACCCACAAATCTTTCTCCATTGCAGAGTATCCTTTACTACTGACTGGCCTCTATCTCAAAATACCTTAGGAGCACTTGAAACTCAGTGTTTTCTTTCTTTCTTTTTTTTCCTCTTTTTTTTTTTTTTTTGTTTGAGACAGAGTTTTACTCTTGTCGCCGAGGTTGGAGTGCAGTGGTGCAATCCTGCCTCCCGGGTTCAAGCGATTCTCCTGCCTCAGCCTCCGGAGTAGCTGGGATTACAGGCATGCACCACCACACTTGGCTAATTTTGTATTTTTAGTAGAGATGGGGTTTCACCACGTTGGGCTGGCTGGTCTTGAGCGCCTTACCTCAAGTGATCCATCCATCTCGGCCTCCCAAAGTGCTGGGATGACAAGGCGTGAGCTACTGAGCCCAGCCCAAACTCAGTGTTTTCAAATAAAATAAATTTCATTCTCCCTACTTGCCAAACCTGTTCCATGAACTTATAATGGCATTTAGTATTAAGTGTGAAGATGAAACACAAAATGAAGTTTTATAAAGCACACCCAAAGTTTTGATTGACTTTAATAGTAACATTAGAGAATCTTTTTTTTTTTTTTTTTTTTTTTTGAGACAGCTGTTCACTCTTGTTGTCCAGGCTGGAGGGCAGTGACATGATTTCGGCTCACTGCAACCTCTGCCTCTCAGGTTCAAGTGATTCTCCTGCCTCAACCTCCTGAGTAGCTGGGATTACAGGCATGCGCCACCAAGCCCAGCTAATTTTTTTTTGTATTTTTAGTAGAGATGGGGTTTCACCATGTTGGCCAGGCTGGTCTCGAACTCCTGACCTCAGGTGATCCGCCTGCCTTGGCCTTCCAAAGTACTGAGATTGCAGGCATGAGCCACCCGCCCAGCCAATAATAGAATCTTTTTTTTAAGTTTAATGAAGGATAGACGAGATGAAGGACAGATTAATAGCCAATTTCACTCTCTATGAATAATTAACTGTCAAACTTCAGTTTATGCCAGTAGGAACCTGGGCGTTAAAGAGGTTTAACTGGGTTTTGACAAACCTGGATTTGGATCTGAGCTCTGCTATGTTAGAGCTATAGAAGCCTTTGTATGTTAGAACTAAGTTGTAGCTACATAAATTCAAGTCATTTACTTGTGCCTCAGTCTCTCCTTTTGTAAAAATAAGGGCAATATTTATCTCATAAAGATGTTGGGGATCAAAGGAAATAGAAAGTGTTCATCTCAAAAGCTAAGTATGTAGTTATTCAGCAGATGTTAATTCTACTCACCCATTTGTACTCACCAATTCTACTAATTCAGTCTTTTAAATCTCTTGTTTTATCTCTTCCCTTTGTCCCTGATATTACCACTGCTTTTGTTTAGCAACTCATCTCTTCTGCTACTATTCTTACTTTCTGTTTCATCTATCTTCTATATTGAGCCACAGGATGTTTTCAGTACAGAAATCTAAGTGTTCAGATTTTATTAACTGAAATGCTGTGCTTTATACTTCCCGGTTTTGCTGATCCTGAAATTTTAGATGGGTGGACTTAATGAATAAGTCTCATATAATTTCGTGATATATTCCAAGCAGTGTACTTAATTAAGCACATTCAAAATGAAGTTGTTTACCATAGAATAAATGTCTGTTGTGATAGGCAGAGTAGAATTGAGGATGTGGTAAACACAGGCCAGGGCAGATTCAGAAGTAGTAGTAATTTGCCTTTTTAAAAAAATGATAACACTTTTTTATTAAATTCTAATTCTGTTATGTGTGTCACTACTCTTAGTTCCTAATTTGGTATTAATAGGAAATATGAATTATTATATACTTAATAAAATTTAGAATTCTGTTAAAATGCATGATCTCTATCAAATTTCCTATGCATCTACATGCAATAATGAACTCTTGGTTATTAATTTTTTTTTTCTTTTTGAGACGGAGTATCGCTCTGTCACCCAGGCTGGAGTGCAGTGGCACAGTCTCGGCTCACTGCAACCTCCGCCTCCTGGGTTTAAGCCATTCTTCTGCCTCAGCCTCCTGAGTAGCTGGGACTATAGGCGCGCGCCACCACGCCTGACTAATTTTTGTATTTTTAGTAGAGACGGGGTTTCACCATATTGGCCAGTCTGGTCTCAAACTCCTGACCTCGTGATCCGCCTGCCTTGGCCTCCCAAAGTGCTGGGATTACAGGCGTGAACCACCGCGCCCGGCCATTAATTTTTCTTCTTGAACTTATTATTTTATTGATAATCTTCATTGTTCCTGCTTGTATCCTGTAAGGGAGAAATGAGGTGTTCTTTAATTCTGTTTTTTTTAAATTATAAATAAGTAAAGAAATATTAAAAACTATGACGAGCTTTATGGATAAATTGAAAATCCCAGAGGAGGCTTTTTTCTCCTTTTTTTATTCCAGCATAATTAAAATATTTTTCTTTGCATCTGTAAATATGTTTCTTTAGCCTTTTGGAAACAATTTTACTATTTTAATCTGTATCTGATGCTCTAGACATTCGAATCTGTGTTTGAAAATCCATCATCATTAAATTACAAAGTGATTCCTATTTTAAAAGGTAGGATCCTTCAGTGTCTGTTAGATGCAAGTTACCGTGGCAACCTAATAGCAAACTGCAAATCCCAGGTCATGCTCAGCAAATAAAAAACATTCTCAGCAAATAAAAAACATCGTCATCACGTAGTGTTTGGGTGTACTGTCTTCTATATAGAATCTCACATTCCTTGTGAGAAGCGTATCACATTTTCCCTAGTGCGTTATCCATTAGCTTATGTCTGAGTGCTTGCTAACTGCATGATCATGTGTTAGGCATTAATAAAAACAGTTTCTAAAAGGGCATTAAATGTTGGGGACACCAAAAAGTAATGCTTTCTGTTTGCTCTTCTATAATAAATAAATTACTGCTCAGTAACTGAGAAGGGAATAGAGGGTGGTTAGCAGAGAAGAAAGTGTTGGAAAAATAATGGCCTGGTAGTATCTCAGGGAATTTAAATTAATAATAAACTGAAACCGATCTATGTTGATTCTTATTAAATATTTTGAAAAATATTTTTGATTTTAATAACAGTTTCAAAACATTAAATAATTTGTAAAAATGAAGCTGAATATTATGTAGCTGTAACTGTAATGGTAATATTGTCTTAAAAGGCATTTGTTTAGGTTAAATATCCTTCTTTGGATGGTAAGTAATGTACCCTTTAAATGGTATTCGACTTCATAATATATAAGGTTCTTCATTGACTTCAGGATAGGATAAAGTCCCAGTTATTTTCCATGGTTTACATAACAATTCAACTCTAATGTGCATGTGAATCACCTTAAGTCTTGTTAAAGTGAAGATTCTGATTCACTTGCTCTAGGGTGGGGCCTGAGATTCTGGATATCTGATAGGTGGATATCTTCCCAGGAGATGTAGATCTTGCTTGCCAGTCCTTGGACCACACTTTAAATATGAGGAGTCTACAAGTCCTTTTGTGGTCTGTTTCTTCCCTAATGCTCTAACTTTATTGCTTCCTAGCTGTGCCTTATAATTTATGACACTGTATCATGGACTTGCTTTTAGTATCCCCCTGTAGCTGCACTTTGCAAAATGTGGTGCAGGAATCCATGAGACTCTTGCAAGGGATCTACAAGGCCAAAACTGTTTTAATGATAATAGTAAGATGTTATTTGCCCTTTTCACTCTCATTCACTTATGAGTGTACAGTGGAGTTTTCCAGAGGTTACATGGCTTGTGAGATGTCATTGCTGTGACTGATGGAATATATACTGTGTGTCCCTTGTTTTAAAAGTTGCTCAGTTTTGGCCAGCCGTGATGACTCACACCTATAATCCCAGCACTTTGGGAGGCCGAGGTGGGCAGATCACTTGAGGTCAGAAGTTCGAGATCAGCCTGGCCAACATGGCAAAACCCCATGTCTACTAAAAATAAAAAATTAGCTGGGCATGGTGGCACGCACCTTAATCCCAGCTACGTGGGAGGCTGAGGCAAGAGAATCGCTTGAACCCAGGAGGTGGAGGTTGCAGTGAGCTGAGATTGTGCCACTGCACTCTAGCCTGGGAGACAGAGCAAGACTCCATCTCAAAAAAAAAAAAAAAAGAAAGAAAAAGAAAAAAAGTTGTTTAGTTTTAATTTCTAATATAATAAATATTGATAGACATAAGCAAAAGCTCTTTGAAGTCCTTTGTAAAAGAGATTACAACCTTTGAGAACTGCTTCCCTCCATATTGGACTGCGGACAAAGAGACTCAGATCTGGAACTTGGAGCTATTTCCTTAGCCACAGCAACTGCTAGGCTAGGGTGGCAGTTTCAGTTTCCCATATGGTCTCCAGTGACACTGCAGTGGGAGTGGTCTTCTCACCTCTGGGCAATGGGAAAAGTCCCGACTTTCCACTAGGCCTCCTTTGATACTAGCCAACTAGGAGAAGGAGTAAGTAACACCGTATTACTTCCTGTATGGGTGGAAATCTAGGCTCTCTAGGTGGTCTCCGCTGACACCATTATCATGGCTCCCTACTTGTCTACATAGCCTTTGACTCTACCCCAGTTAGGGTGTTGAGATGCCACCTTGTAGCCTCACTAGGGTGGAAGTCCAGACTACCCACTTGGATTTTGCTTGCATGGGTAGGGGAGCCAGGTATATACATGGTATGGAGAGGGTTGCTGTGGTCTAATATTTGGGGGATTTCAGTACATTGAGCCTAGAACTGTTCCTCATATTCTTATATCTTAGAAATTTTTGATTATGTTAGAGATTTTTGTCTCCTTTTAGCAAACAATTAAATTAGATACCTATCATTTTAGGTCTTAAATGTACTCTAAAGGAAAAAATGAAAGCAGCAGTCAAAGAGGTCATAAAGTTTAATTTTAATCATAAACTATCAGCTTTGACTGGAGATCCAGTATTCATATGTTTAGCAAAATCATGTGTAATTTAAAAGATGTTAATTTTCTAGGTTTAAATTTTGTAGTATATTGGCAAAAAATAGACAATCAACCTGGACTTTTTTTTTAGGGAAGAGTTAAAGGAAACCACTGGTGCTAAGCAATGTGCTTCAAAATATGATTCTTTGGGAAAACAACTTAAAAATTAAAAGTTTTATCTGATTACTTTATAACTTGTGAAAATTGTGCATTGCTTTGGAATAATTTCAGGAGTCACCATGCCATCTCTATGAATAGATTTAGAAAACTAGAAACCACAATTTCACAAAATCTTTTACCTTTTGTGAGTTTAGTAGTCACAACATTTAGGTAGGCTTATACTGATAAAATCTTGGCTATGAATACCTCTGAAGTAAAATCAACTAGTATAGAATATGCAGATGTTAAAGCAATACAAACTTACTATCTTACGCTTCTGTGGATTAGAAGTCCAACACAGATCTCACTGGGCTAAAATCCAGATGTCAGTAGGGCTATGTTCTGTTTTAGGGCCTCTAGGGGAAAATCTATTTCCTTGCCTTTTCCAGCATTTTTTGACTCATGTCCCTCTTCCTTAGTGCAAGATGCAAGACTAATTTACTTTAATTTTTAAGGTAAAAATGGATGGACATAGTACCTAAAGTTTAATTAGCCTTGTTAGATTTATTTTGTTGAGTTTAATATATATGGAACTTGATTTACCTCATTGTTACTATAAATATTTGTTCAGACCTGATGGCCAAAAGAAAGGAAGAAAATTTTTCCTCTCCTAAAAATGCCAAAAGGCCAAGACAAGAAGAATTGGAGGATTTTGATAAAGATGGTGACGAAGACGAATGTAAAGGTACTACTTTGGTAAGCGAAAAATTACAAAATTATGCTTTTTGGACCATTTTCTCCCATTGTTTTTTATTAATAGACTGCAGCAGAAGTTGGAATAATTGAGAGTATTCACCTAAAAAACTTCATGTGTCATTCAATGCTTGGACCTTTTAAGTTTGGTTCTAATGTCAACTTTGTTGTTGGCAACAATGGAAGTAAGTGTTTTTTCCCTTCTCGTTTGACTTTGGAATGTGATTTCTTCAACATCTGTTTCTTTAGGTGGGAAGAGTGCAGTACTCACAGCTCTCATAGTCGGTCTTGGTGGAAGAGCAGTTGCTACTAATAGAGGATCCTCTTTAAAAGGTTTTGTGAAAGATGGACAGAAGTAAGTGTTTGCTTTCTACCATCTATTTTCAATCATGTAACTTAGCTCAACCTCATTCTTTCAGCTCTGCAGATATCTCAATAACATTGAGGAACAGAGGAGATGATGCCTTTAAAGCCAGTGTGTATGGTAACTCTATACTTATACAGCAACACATCAGCATAGATGGAAGTCGATCTTATAAACTTAAAAGTGCAACAGGTTTGTTTTGATTCTCTTTTCATTTCTTATAAGTTTGGTTATTTCATATGTTTCTTATAACTAGGCTCCGTGGTTTCCACGAGGAAAGAAGAGCTGATTGCAATTCTTGATCATTTTAACATCCAGGTAATTGGTGAATTTGTGTTTCAGATTAATTCAATATTCAAAAATGACTTTTTGTTTGTTTGAGGTGGATAATCCAGTTTCTGTTTTAACACAAGAAATGAGCAAGCAGTTCTTACAGTCTAAAAATGAAGGAGACAAATACAAAGTAAGTGGCACCAAAGTAAATATAAACCCATTCTAATTGCGTTTTTTTTTGTTATTGATAATAGTTCTTCATGAAAGCAACGCAACTTGAACAGATGAAGGAAGATTATTCATACATTATGGAAACGAAAGAAAGAACAAAGGAGCAGATACATCAAGGAGAAGAGGTTTGTAAACAGTTAATGTAAATCTTTTTGAGAAAATACGTCCGTTCTGTTTTCTTTTTTTAAGCGGCTTACTGAACTAAAGCGCCAGTGTGTAGAGAAAGAGGAACGTTTTCAAAGTATTGCTGGTTTAAGTACAATGAAGACTAATTTAGAGTCCTTGAAACATGAAATGGCTTGGGCAGTGGTAATTATCACTTAATTACTTGTTCACGTATCCTGATCAATTTGCTATATAATTTCTTTCTTAGGTCAATGAAATTGAAAAACAATTGAATGCCATCAGAGATAATATCAAAATTGGAGAAGATCGTGCTGCTAGACTTGACAGGAAAATGGAAGAACAGCAGGTAATTACAGTTTTTAAATGCAGATTTAATAGAAATATACTTCAATAATGTTATTTTCTTAAAGGTCAGACTTAATGAGGCAGAACAAAAGTACAAGGATATTCAAGACAAACTAGAAAAGATTAGTGAAGAGACAAATGCACGAGCACCAGAATGTATGGCATTGAAAGCAGATGTTGTTGCTAAGAAAAGGGCCTATAATGAAGCTGAGGTGAGATAAATTTTCTAAACTGGAATTTTAAATTTTGTAAAGTGTGTCTAATTTTTTTGGTTAGGTTTTATATAACCGATCCTTAAACGAATATAAAGCATTAAAGAAAGATGATGAGCAGCTTTGTAAACGAATTGAAGAGCTGAAAAAAAGGTAGGGTAGTTACTTTGAAATTTTCATGGCTAAACATTTTTCACTTTGGGTTATTTACTGTTAGTACTGACCAATCTTTGGAACCTGAACGGTTGGAAAGACAAAAAAAAATATCTTGGTTAAAAGAGAGAGTAAAGGCCTTTCAAAATCAAGAAAATTCAGTCAATCAAGAGATCGAACAGTTTCAGCAAGCCATAGAAAAGGACAAAGAAGAACATGGCAAAATTAAGTAAGTTGCAACATCCTTAGAATGATTTTTTTATATGTTCTGTTTTTCTGCTTTTGTTTTTTAGGAGAGAAGAATTAGATGTGAAGCATGCACTGAGCTACAATCAGAGGCAACTGAAAGAATTGAAAGATAGTAAAACTGATCGACTCAAAAGATTTGGCCCTAATGTTCCAGCTCTTCTTGAAGCCATAGATGATGCTTATAGACAAGGACATTTTACCTATAAACCTGTAGGCCCTTTAGGTATTTGTCTTAATTTAGCGAGGTTATAATAATGAGCCCTTCTGTAATTTTCTCTCACTTTTAGGAGCTTGCATTCATCTTCGGGACCCAGAACTTGCTTTGGCTATTGAATCTTGCTTAAAAGGGCTTCTGCAGGCCTATTGTTGCCATAATCATGCTGATGAAAGGGTCCTTCAGGCACTCATGAAAAGGTTTTATTTACCAGGGACCTCACGGCCACCGATAATAGTTTCTGAGTTTCGGAATGAGATATATGATGTAAGACACAGGTAAGGCATTAGTAATTGAATATGTTTCTGGCTAAGTTAATCCTTCTGTATTTTTGTCTCCTAGAGCTGCTTATCATCCAGACTTTCCAACAGTTCTGACAGCTTTAGAAATAGATAATGCGGTTGTGGCAAATAGCCTAATTGACATGAGAGGCATAGAGACAGTGCTACTAATCAAAGTAAGACCTCCAGATCTTTGCTGTATTTGATGCTTAAAAAATTTATTTTCTTCTATTCTTTTAGAATAATTCTGTAGCTCGTGCAGTAATGCAGTCCCAAAAGCCACCCAAAAATTGTAGAGAAGCTTTTACTGCTGATGGTGATCAAGTTTTTGCAGGACGTTATTATTCATCTGAAAATACAAGACCTAAGTTCCTAAGCAGAGATGTGGATTCTGAAATAAGGTTAGAGTCAAGTTTAGCTTTACTGTATCATTAAGTATTTTCTATCTTCTCCTTTCCTATCAAGTGACTTGGAGAATGAGGTTGAAAATAAGACGGCCCAGATATTAAATCTTCAGCAACATTTATCTGCCCTTGAAAAAGATATTAAACACAATGAGGAACTTCTTAAAAGGTGCCAACTACATTATAAAGAACTAAAGGTAAAAAAATAATAATAATAAACCTTCTTTTGATGTTACTAAAATCCAAATACTTTTCTTTTAGATGAAAATAAGAAAAAATATTTCTGAAATTCGGGAACTTGAGAACATAGAAGAACACCAGTCTGTAGATATTGCAACTTTGGTAAAATACTTTTTTTCAATTTAAATGTAATAATTAACCTTATATGCTGTTTAAATTTTATCAGGAAGATGAAGCTCAGGAAAATAAAAGCAAAATGAAAATGGTTGAGGAACATATGGAGCAACAAAAAGAAAATATGGAGCATCTTAAAAGTCTGAAAATAGAAGCAGAAAATAAGTATGATGCAATTAAATTCAAAATTAATCAACTATCGGAGCTAGCAGACCCACTTAAGGTATATATTTTTGGTACTGTGTTACGTATGTAAACAATCTTTTATTCTGGCTTTGTTCAAACAGGATGAATTAAACCTTGCTGATTCTGAAGTGGATAACCAAAAACGAGGGAAACGACATTATGAAGAAAAACAAAAAGAACACTTGGATACCTTAAATAAAAAGAAACGAGAACTGGATATGAAAGAGAAAGAACTAGAGGTTTTTCACCATTTTTTTCAAGTTATTTTGTTAGTTTTAAAGATATAAACATCTACTTTCTTAGGAGAAAATGTCACAAGCAAGACAAATCTGCCCAGAGCGTATAGAAGTAGAAAAATCTGCATCAATTCTGGACAAAGAAATTAATCGATTAAGGCAGAAGATACAGGCAGAACATGCTAGTCATGGAGATCGAGAGGAAATAATGAGGTAAGTAGCTGGTAGCTTTTCTGCTTTACCACATTTTTTACGTAATATTTTGTTTATATAATAGGCAGTACCAAGAAGCAAGAGAGACCTATCTTGATCTGGATAGTAAAGTGAGGACTTTAAAAAAGTTTATTAAATTACTGGGAGAAATCATGGAGCACAGATTCAAGACATATCAACAATTTAGAAGGTAAGTACATTGAAAAATGTTACTATATATTAGCTTGTTTTATATATTTTGTCTCGTTTTTTAGTTTCAGGCAGAAGAATAAACCCAATCTCTATTACTACATAAATCTGTTCCAGATGCAGTAAGATTTATTTTTATATCATTACTCAGAAACTTTTTAATGTGCCTAATTTTTAAATTTCAAGGTGTTTGACTTTACGATGCAAATTATACTTTGACAACTTACTATCTCAGCGGGCCTATTGTGGAAAAATGAATTTTGACCACAAGAATGAAACTCTAAGTATATCAGTAAGTATCCTAATTCTTTTCATCCTAATCATTTTTTGTTCCTTGTCAACTCATTCTCTTCAAGGTTCAGCCTGGAGAAGGAAATAAAGCTGCTTTCAATGACATGAGAGCCTTGTCTGGAGGTGAACGTTCTTTCTCCACAGTGTGTTTTATTCTTTCCCTGTGGTCCATCGCAGAATCTCCTTTCAGATGCCTGGATGAATTTGATGTCTACATGGTATTGTTAAATTTTAAATTCTCTTTTTCATTTAGCAATCCTAACTTTTGCCTTTGTTTTTCAGGATATGGTTAATAGGAGAATTGCCATGGACTTGATACTGAAGATGGCAGATTCCCAGCGTTTTAGACAGTTTATCTTGCTCACACCTCAAAGCATGAGGTAACTTTTTAAAACTTTCTAGATACATATCAGAAATTTGAGTAATTGATTTTGCTTCTTCTAGTTCACTTCCATCCAGTAAACTGATAAGAATTCTCCGAATGTCTGATCCTGAAAGAGGACAAACTACATTGCCTTTCAGACCTGTGACTCAAGAAGAAGATGATGACCAAAGGTGATTTGTAACTTAACATGCCTTGTCCTGATGTTGAAGGATTTGTGAAGGGAAAAAAAATTCTGGACTCTTTGATATAATAAAATGAGACTGGAGGCATTCTGAAATGAAAGAAACTCCTTTATATATCCAACCACAATCAAACATATAAATAAGCCTGGAAAACCAACTACAACCTGCAATTTAAGATTACTATTACTTTAAGAAAATCAATTTCATAGTATTGGTTTTAAATCTTTTTAAGTTTTTTTAATACGATCTATTTTTATAGGTTCTTTTTCAGAAGTAAAATTTTGTACATATATACATGTACATATCTGTTTAGTTTGGGTTCATTTCTATAACATTTTGTAAGAAAATAAAAGTTTGAGCACCTGATTATATTTAGTTTTGCTTTTCCAGATATTACATTCTATAGTTACCAAAAATGGTTGAAGGGAGGGATTTCTCATTGCAGAGGGTGGGGTGCAAGGGAATAAGACACTTGTACGGAACACTGAAGCTTTGCCAACTTCTACACATGCCTTTTTTGCAGTCCTTTAACTGTCCACCCTACCAAGAGCTTATAACCAGTATCAGAACTGGATAATGACGCAGTTTTTCACTCTGACCTCCATCATGCTTGCCTGATTTAAAAGCCCTCAGTTTGCAGTCCAGGGACTGTTCAGGCTTGTCCTCAGCTGAGAGGACACAGGCTAGAGGGACTGTGCAGAACCAGGCTGGGAGAAGGGCTGGGAAAACTGGGAGTGGAGGGTGGATCCTCATGGAGCAGGAGAGTAGCTCATGGCTCCAGGAGCCTGAGGCCATGCAGTTGATGGTGAGCTGACATCAATTCTAAGACTCATCCTAATTGAGGGGTGTTAAAAAGTGTGCTGCTTAGAATGACCAAATATAGTTATTGTAAAAAATGATATTTATGAACTTTTTATTTTAGAAAACATGAATTTTATTGCTCCCTGTATTATTTGTTTGATACTAGGATTCATGCTAAACTTTTTAAGAATGTATTGGATATCAAGAAGCATTCCTTACATTAGTAGCAATAAATATTAGAATAAATATGAAATTGAACTATTTTCAGAAAAAGGGCAGTATATTAAGAGCAGGGACTGTTCTCTAGTTATTGAGGAAAACTGGACTTTGTTTGTGTTTTTGGTGGAGGAAGAAGTTTAAGATACTTTAGTCTTAAATTGAGGTTTGCCAAATGAGAAGTTCAAAAACTTGGGCTTTCTAATCAGAATTTCCAGGAGGAGGAAAGTGTGTGCTGAATATTTTAAACATTTCCCACTGATCATACAAAGTCTGATTTTTAAATTTACACTTATAATGCCTTTGTATTAAAATTATTTTTAACATGTGCTTTTCCAAATTAAAAATGAAGTAGAGTATACCAAATGCATAAACTTTCATTAGCTAAGGAACTCATGTCTGAATTTTGTTGTAGTTTTGAATGTTGTGCTCTTTCATACAGAATGGGAAACATAATCCTCAGGTATCCCAGCATCTCTTGTTGAATTGAAGATTATTCATTGCTTTGGCCTCACAAAGTTTTGATTTCAACTATCATAAGTGAAAATATCTTCCTTTAATGTTCTAAGTAGTGATAATATTACTAGAATGAAAGAATAAAAAGAAATTGTTCTTTTAAAATATGTGTAACTTCTAAAAATAAAACTTAAAATTTATATGTATTAAGGTCATGCTTTTGTGAATTGGGGAAAGT